GCCCCAGAGTGAAACCAACGTGGCCAGTGGATGCCCACTCTTCTTCCCCCTCAGCAAACTGCAGTCACCCAAGCACGCCTACGTGAAGGACGACACAATGTTCCTCAAGTGCATTGTGGAGACCAGCACTTAGGGTGGGCGGGGCTCCTGAGGGAGCTCCAACTCAGAAGGGAGCTAGCCAGAGGACTGTGATGCCCTGCCCTTGGCACCCAAGACCTCAGGGCACAAAGATGGGTGAAGGCTGGCATGATCCAAGCAAGACTGAGGGGTCGACTTCGGGCTGGCCATCTGGTTAGGATGGCAGGACGTGGGCTGGGCCCACAAAGGCAAAGGGTCCAGAAGGAGACAGGCAGAGCTGCTCCCCTCTGCACGGACCATGCGACACTGGGAGGCCAGTGAGCCACTCCGGCCCCGAATGTTGAGGTGGACTCTCACCAAATGAGAAGAAAATGGAACCAGGCTTGGAACCGTAGGACCCAAGCAGAGAAGCTCTCGGGCTAGGAAGATCTCTGCAGGGCCGCCAGGGAGACCTGGACACAGGCCTGCTCTCTTTTTCTCCAGGGTCAGAAACAGGACCGGGTGGAAGGGATGGGGTGCCAGTTTGAATGCAGTCTGTCCAGGCTCGTCATTGGAGGTGAACAAGCAAACCCAGACGGCTCCACTAGGACTTCAAATTGGGGGTTGGATTTGAAGACTTTTAAGTTTCCTTCCAGCCCAGAAAGTCTCTCATTCTAGGCCTCCTGGCCCAGGTGAGTCCTAGAGCTACAGGGGTTCTGGAAACATTCAGGAGCTTCCTGTCCTCCCAGCTCCTCACTCACCTTCAGTAACCCCCACTGGACTGACCTGGTCCACAGGGCACCTGCCACCCTGGGCCTGGCAGCTCAGCTTCCCCAACACGCAGGAGCACACCCAGCCCCCACATCCTGTGCCTCCATCAGCTAAACACCACGTCACTTCATGCAGGTGAAACCCAGTCACTGTGAGCTCCCAGGTGCAGCCAGAGGCACCTCAAGAAGAAGAGGGGCATAAACTTTCCTCTTCCTGCCTAGAGGCCCCACCTTTGGTGCTTTCCAGAATCCCGTAACACCTGATTAACTGAGGCATCCACTTCTTTCAGCAGACTGATCAGGACCTCCAAGCCACTGAGCAATGTATAACCCCAAAGAAATAATTTTTAGAATCTCTTTCGAAGTTTTCCTAAAGTGTATGGTTTGGGAGTTGTTTGTACTGAGCCAGGTTTGAAAAGGCCATTGCTGAGTTTGAGGTGGTGCCACCAGTTTTGCAGGTGGCATCAGAGGCTGGCATGCTGGCAGGAACATCCCCTCTTAGCCCCAGTCTTCTCTTTTCTATAATGAGACCCACCCCAGCTTGCCTCCCTCCCTGGCTTCTCTGACCCTCAAAGGAGATGCCACGCAGGACAGACTGGAGAGAGAAGCCTGGGCAATACTGCCCGCCTGTCATGGCCTGGTGGTGGCCCACACCTATCTTCTCACCTTGGAGGCCACACCCAACTTTCCAAAGACCCTGAGACAAGTCAGGACCCTACTACTCTCCCCTGCTGCTTTCCTGACAGCTTACTCTTCCTCCACCTGCTGAGCCTGTGCCAGACTCCATTGCTCAAATCGTTAGGGTTGCTTCTATAAAAATGGGTCAGTAGCCCTTCCTGTTCTCTCCAGCCCAGCATACAGGAGGATCAAAGGAGGTGACGGAGCATCGTGGCACGGCAGTCTCAATGGGTCAGAAACCCAGGCCAGCTGGGCTCTAAGCCTGGCATCCTGTCATGCTTAGTCCTTCAGCTGAAGATCAGAGGAAGCCTCTCCCTTGCCCTCTCCAGCTCTAGGGGTTTTCAGGAGGCCCAACTGCAATAATGGAGCACTAGTGCTTTTATGTGCAATGGTGTCGTCCATGCACGACAGCAGCAAACATTCTGGGGCTGCTTTTTATTGTTCCCACGGCTGACAGCGTGGCAGCGGAGACTGTGGAGGCAGTGGAGACTGACTTCTTCCTGCTGACAGCTGGATGTCACACATGAAGGTCTGGCCTAGCGAGTGATGGGTCTAGGCCCTGAAACTGATGTCCTAGCAATAACCTCTTGATCCCTACTCACCGAGTGTTGAGCCCAAGGGGGGATTTGTAGAACAAGCCCCCATGAGAAACAGCTGTTACTCTACACTTTTGATTGCCTATTTCTGATGGCAAGAGATACATACTCTCTTCAAAGAGCATGAGATGCAGCCATTCTTTCAGCAAAGCTTCATTGACACCTGCACCTGTTAACTGTGTTCGACATTGAAGGGAGAAAGGCAAGATGTGCACTCTGGACTCAAGAAACTCTTAGTTCAGTGGAGGAAATGAGCAGATAAGTAGATCATTATGATTGAGAGTAGGAGAAGCTTAGAGAAAGCACAGAATCCCAGATCCAGCTGGTGAAGGAGGGAAGGCTTCAGGCCTTTAAGCTCAGCCTGAGAATATTGTGAAATGCAGAGGATGGGGAAAAGGGAAGAGTACCGACTTGAAAACGGAGAGCTGTCTTGGCTGAGGGCAGGGTCTGTGTGGCAGGATGGGGGAGGGAGTCAGAAGGGTCAGATGAACTGGAGTGTAGACAGCATCAGATGCAGCAGTGCCCACCGCCCCCCCCCCCACCCCCCGCCCTGCCCACAGAGCACCTGCTGGTAACCCTGGGCCTATTGAAAGCAGGATGAGATGATAATTTAAGACACTGAATGATTTCTTTTCCAACAAAGCTCTATGTTAAGTGCATCAAAGATGTGACATTGCATCTTTTACAGGTGATTCAAGGGTGGGGGAGGCAAGATGCAGGCAAAGCCACCGTTTCACTGGGTGGATTCAGTAGGTCCCCCACCCCCAGCAGTTCCCGAAGGTGCTGGGGAGATTTTTAAAACACCAGTGACAGAATCTCACCCCCGTAAGTGATAAAGCCTGAGCATCAGGATGAAGTCTCCGCAGGGGGTTCTAATGTACAGGGTGAGGATGCTTCAGTTGGCAACGGGAAGCCATTCAGGTTTCTGATGGGCTTTTCGGGGGCACGTGGCAGGGAAGAGGGTTTGTGTCACTTTTAGACAATCAGCTTCTCAGGGGAAACTGTCTGCACTGTGTATACCAGAAGCTCCACAAATGTCTCAGGACATCGATGACAGCCCCTCAGTAGAAGACCTCCCTGTTCTGGCCCTTCTGCCTTGCCCCCGGAGGTTCCAGCTGTAGTTGATGAAGCAAAACTTTCCAAGCCAGAGGAGGTGTTACAGGTTAGTGCCTCCACCCACCTTGTCAGTGCTTCAAGAAGCAAAAACCCTGTTCTTTCTCTCCCAGTGTCAGGGGAAGCTGATGGAGAATCGAGCTCTGGATCCAGGGACTCGGGACTCCTATGGTGCCACCAGCCACCTCCCCAACAAGGGGGCCCTGGCGAAGGTCAAGAACAACTTCAAAGACTTGATGTCCAAACTGACGGAGGGCCAGTATGTGCTGTGCCGGTGGACAGATGGCCTGTACTACCTCGGGAAGATCAAGAGGGTAAACCCATCCTCTCTGGCCCCTGTTCTCAGTTCTCACTTGCTCCTTCCTATCTGTACCCCAGGTCAGCAGCTCTAAGCAAAGCTGCCTCGTGACTTTCGAAGATAATTCCAAATACTGGGTCCTATGGAAGGACATACAGCATGGTGAGTTTTCCTAACATTTCGGGTAGCCCCCACTGGACCCGACCCTCGAGGCCCTCTCTTTCAGCCGGTGTTCCAGGAGAGGAGCCCAAGTGCAACATCTGCCTAGGGAAGACATCAGGGCCGCTGAATGAGATCCTCATCTGCGGGAAGTGTGGCCTGGGTGAGTGGAGCGAGCAGGGCCCTGAGAAGGCCGTGGGCGCTCACCGCCCCCTCCTCTGCCGTAGGTTACCACCAGCAGTGCCACATCCCCATAGCGGGCAGTGCTGACCAGCCCCTGCTCACACCTTGGTTCTGCCGACGCTGCATCTTCGCACTGGCTGTGCGGGTGAGCCTTCCATCCTCCCCAGTCCCTGCCTCGGTGGTTGACTGGGGCCCTCGTCTCCCCCCAGAAAGGCGGCGCGCTGAAGAAGGGCGCCATCGCCAGGACGCTGCAGGCCGTGAAGATGGTGCTGTCCTACCAGCCCGAGGAGCTCGAGTGGGACTCGCCCCATCGCACCAACCAGCAGCAATGCTACTGCTACTGCGGCGGGCCCGGAGAGTAAGGCAGGGGGTCAGGGCCCCCCGGGCGGCCCTGGCTGACCTTGGCTCCTCTGTCTCTCCAGATGGTACCTGCGGATGCTGCAATGTTACCGGTGCAGGCAGTGGTTCCACGAGGCCTGCACCCAGTGCCTCAATGAGCCCATGATGTTTGGAGACCGGTAGGTGCTAATTTGGTCCAAGTGGGCCTTGGCACCATAGGCCCCCGTCTCTACCCACCCACAGGTTTTACCTGTTCTTCTGCTCCGTGTGTAACCAGGGCCCAGAGTACATCGAGAGGCTGCCCCTGCGATGGTGAGAGGGTGGGGCTTAGTCCAACCACCGCTACCTGGTCCCACCTCCTTGCCCCCTTGCCCAGGGTGGATGTGGTTCACCTGGCCCTCTATAATCTGGGGGTACAGAGCAAGAAGAAGTACTTTGACTTTGAGGAGATTCTGGCCTTTGTCAACCACCACTGGGAGCTCCTGCAGCTTGGCAAGGTATGTGGGGTTGTGGGATGTCAGTGGCAGGAGTCTGATGTCCTGCTGGCCTGCTCTCCCACAGCTCACCAGCACCCCAGTGACAGATCGAGGACCACATCTCCTCAACGCTCTGAACAGTTATAAAAGCCGGTGCGTGCAGGGAGGGGAGGGAGTGTGGTGGGCAGAGCTTCTTCCTCCCACTGCCCACCCCCAGGTTCCTCTGCGGCAAGGAGATCAAGAAGAAGAAGTGCATCTTCCGCCTGCGCATCCGCGTCCCACCCAACCCGCCAGGGAAGCTGCTGCCTGACAAAGGACTGCTGCCAAATGAGAACAGCGCCTCCTCTGAGCTGCGTAAGAGAGGAAAGAGCAAGCCTGGGTCAGTGCTCGGGGACCCAGGGGCCAGGGCTGGGGGCCACCTTCTCCCTCTTCTGTCTCCACAGTTTGTTGCCTCACGAATTCCAGCAGCAGAAAAGGCGAGTTTATAGAAGAAAAAGATCAAAGTTTTTGCTGGAAGATGCTATTCCCAGTGTTAGTTCCTTGTTTTCTTACTCTCCATTTTCTGACCCTTCCTCTCTCCTTCCTGTGTCCACAGAGTGACTTCACCTCAGCCTGGAGCACCAACCACCACCTGGCTAGCATATTTGACTTCACGCTGGATGAAATTCAAAGTTTAAAAAGGTATCAGTGAGGGACCTAGCACAGAGGTCTGCCACCAGCAGGCTCACGGTCTTGCCCCTCTCAGTGCCAGCTCAGGCCAGACCTTCTTCTCAGATGTCGACTCCACCGACGCTGCCAGCACCTCTGGCTCTGCCTCCACCAGCCTCTCCTATGACTCCAGGTGAGCTTCCTAGAGGTCTGGCCTTCACATTTCTCATCATCTTCCTCTCCCACTTCTGATACAGATGGACAGTGGGCAGCCGAAAGAGGAAGCTGGCAGCCAAGGCATACATGCCCCTGCGGGCAAAGCGGTGGGCAGCTGAGCTGGATGGACGCTGCCCCTCGGACAGCAGTGCAGAGGGGGCTTCAGTCCCCGAGCGGCCAGACGAAGGCATTGACAGCCACACATTTGAGAGCATCAGTGAAGATGACTCATCCCTGTCCCACCTCAAGTCATCTATCACCAACTACTTTGGTGCAGCTGGGCGGTTGGCCTGTGGGGAGAAGTACCAGGTGTTGGCTCGGAGGGTCACACCTGAGGGCAAGGTTCAGTACCTGGTGGAGTGGGAAGGGACCACCCCTTACTGACTAGCCCCCGGGGGTGCCAGGGGTCCTGAAAACCAAAGGAGGAGCAGCAGAAGCCATAGGCTCCCCAGCTTTCTCCAGGCTGGGGTGGGAGAAGGAAGCAGGACAGAGCTGCAAGTGCCTGGCAGAATGCCCTGCCTGCCTGCCTGCCAGGCCAAGGCCTGCGTCTCTCTGCTGTACCAGCTCTGTTCCAGGGCCTCCTCAGGCTCGTTACCCCTGTGCCTGTGTCTCTACACACTCCACACCCCCTCAAACTCTGTTTATCTGTTCTCTGACCTTGTGTCCCCTGCGCTGGGACCCTTCCTCCTGAGGCCCAGGTCTTTGTCCCCAGTTGTGTGCCTTGACCTCTCTCGCCCCTTTCTGGGTGTGTTCGCACATCCTGTGTGTGCACAGCTGTCCCTCCACTGGATCCCCTTCACACGTGACCCGTGGGGCAGCCAGTCCTCCCAGGGACTACATAACAGGCACCTTTGAGAGAGCATGGGAGAAGGTGGATAAGAGGATGCTGCTCAGTGCTTTTCTCTTCCACTTTCCTGCCACTCCCCACTACCCTCGGAGAGAGGTGGTGGGATGGGAGAGAGCCCCTGTGAAAGCCTGTGAGGATCTGAAGAGTAAAGGGCTGGGTCTGCCTCAGAAGGCACCAGCACCAGGGCCCAGGTATTAAGGCTGAGAGTGAAGGCTGCCAATGTCAGCTTTGGAGGTCCCAGAAGTCTTCTGTTCTCTGGCCTCACCCCCTCAGTCGCCATAGAGCTGGGCCTGGCCTTGCTGGAATGGAGGCATCCTTCCAAACCTGGGGGACGGGGGTGGGGGGTGGTAGTGGTGGGAGGGAAACCATGTCTTGCTAAACCTGTTTCTGGTGCCTCCCATCCCCAGACCCACCAGACACCACACAGCAGACAATACACACCCACTCGCACAAGCTTCCATCCACATGTGTTGTACTTTCAGCTCTAGGCATGCAGACAACCCCACACGGCCACACCACCACATGCCCAAGTGTACACACACAGAGCCACACCGTCCCTCTGGGCCTGCTGGCTCCTCCCTTGGCTTTCCCTTGGCCCACTTCCAGGGCCCAGGTGCTGCAACTAAATGTGAAAGCTCAGTGGCCGCTCCTTCTTTCAGCCCATCAACCAGCATTGGTCCCATAGGGAAGCACAGGGGACTCACCCTCTTTCATATCCCTTGCCCTGCCCTGAAATGGACAATCACTTTTTGGGATAGGTTGAAATTTTTAAAGAGCCTGCATCATTTGGTTCCCTCAAAGGGAAGCCCTTGCCAGTGGGGGTTTGAAAGAGAATTTTTGGAACCAACATTCAAATTCTGCCTCATCTGGAGGGAAACCAAAATTGGGAGGGGGAAGAGGACCCCTGATGTTTTGCTGCTTCCAGAGATATTAGAAACTGACTCACTTGATTGGAAAATGGACAAAAGTGCCTTGACGTGGAGGGTGGGCACCAGATGGGGACCAGCCTTGCCAACTGCTGCTGTGGCCTCCAGCTTGGCTGGTTTTGCAGGCCGCCAGCAGGAAGGCGAAGGTGGTAGTACAGCAAGAGGCACTGGCGGGGCAGCAGGCCTGCAGGAGCTGTTTTTCCATTGCTAGGCCTGACCCCTCTCTACCTGTGAGCGTTCAGGGGGTCCCTGAGATAGTTTAGATGCCCCCCCATCTTAGACCTCAGCTCCCACAGTGCCTTTTAAGGGGGACCTCACCTCCTGTGCACAGCCCACCCACTTTCCTCTGCTTCCCTGGCACAGCCCAGGCATAGACGAGCTGGCGTTGGACCCAGTTCTTCCCCCTTTTCAGCCCCACAGCTGCTGCCACAGGGGCCAACTAGGGCCAGGTGGAAGGGGAGCTGAGAAGCCAACCCCTAGCCCAGGGGTGCTGTGGGAACTGGGATCCAATTTGTAGCTTCCTGCCTGGCTTCAGAGAGCCCAGCAACCTTCTAGGCCTGCTTTCCAGACTTCTGAGATAGCCTGGGATGAGCAATCCTGTTATAGTACATCTGGACCTTCCCTACCTGGGCTCTGGGGAGGCTGTGGGCCTGGAGAGGGAAAAGGAGGGAGGGGGTGTCTGCACCACCTGGGAAGATAGCACAAGGCCTAATGAGGTCACCCTGACTCCCCACCCCAGCATTTCATTCATACCAGATAATAGCTGCATTACTGCCAACTGACCTTATAACCCTCTGCACCTTCAAAAAGATTCATGGTTTTTAATTGCTGCTTTTAATAACATTTGTTAAAGTTATAATTAATGTGTCTGATTTATGATTTAAAACCTCCCTTTGAACAATCACTTGTCTTCCCTATAGTGAATTAGCTGCTGGG